TCAGACTTCCAGTCTCCAGAATTGAGACCGATTTCTGTTGCTTAAGCCACCCAGTGTAGGGTACTTTTGTTAGAGCAGATGTTGGGGCTCAGAAGCCAATACCCCAAAATATGGTGCTTTGTTCAAGCTGAACTGAAAAGGAACTTCAAGGCCTCTCGGCTCCCCCACCCCCACCATCTCTCCCAGAGTTCCTGAAGTGTCCTTATCTCCTTCAAGTCTGACCCACCAAAGAAGAAAGGAATGACCTCTAGTCCCTTCCCTGAGTTTTCGTTAACTGAACCCATATCTCAGGAAGGAAGGCTGACACCGAACACGCTGGACAGACTTGTCAAGACCATTGTCTGCTCCGGGGCCCAGCAGACTTGAACGAAGACCGTGGCGTGCTCTTCAAGCCCACTGAATCCTCCCTCGTGAGCGCTGATTGCCCTCAGCTGAAGTCCTCTTTTCTCCTCCCATAACCTGTTGCGCGAGAATCTAAGCCGCCACTCCTTGTGGAACCTCAAGAGGGTGTCTCAGCTTCCCAACCCCATTAGGGATTGGTCCTTCCTTCTGAAGGCTCCCATGTCACTTAAAACTAGGAGCAAATCAATCTGTTATGCCTCTTCTCCAATTCAACTGCCCTTTGCAAGCTGATTTTGCAGCGAACCTTCAGAGAGCTGGGAAAACTCTACCCTCGGCCCCTGCACAGCCCTAGGAAGCTAATCCTCGGCCGTAACATTCCATCACAAGGGCCCACAGCCACAGTGTGTGGGGGCCTGTCATGTGAGGGGGCTGTCACCTGAGGGGGCTGTGCCGCTGGCTCAGCTCTGCCTGCTGGCCGGGGCCCTACTCCCTCTCAGAGATGACACACAAGTGCCCCCAAAGAAGAACCCGAGGAGTCGCAGGCTGGGCCAGGCTGCTGGCTTCCAGTGACATCACATGACTTTGGGGCCACTGCCTCATCCCGTATCTGCGCGTATGAGATGCATTGTCTCTTCCTCTGCAGTTGAGCTGAATGAATACCTCCGAAGCCGCTTTGTTCTCCAGATGTGAATAGCTCCACTATACCAGCCTCGTCTTCCTTCCGGGGGACAACGTGGGTCAGGGCACAGAGAGATATTTAATGTCACCCTCTTGGGGCTTTCATGGGACTCCCTCTGCCACATTTTTTGGAGGTTGGGAAAGTTGCTAGAGGCTTCAGAACTCCAGCCTAATGGATCCCAAACTCGGGAGAATGGTGAGTAGGACCTCCTCCATCAGAGTCCGTGCTCATTCGTTCCTCCCATGTCAAACCCTTCCAGGCTGCGTCCCTGCTGGCTGTGCTGCTGCTGCTGCTGGAGCGCGGCATGTTCTCCTCACCCTCCCCGCCCCCGGCGCTGTTAGAGAAAGTCTTCCAGTACATTGACCTCCATCAGGATGAATTTGTGCAGGTAGGAGAAAGAAACTACACAACTACACACAGAATGCTAATGGCCTGCTTGCTCTTCCTCCTAGACGCTGAAGGAGTGGGTGGCCATCGAGAGCGACTCTGTCCAGCCTGTGCCTCGCTTCAGACAAGAGCTCTTCAGAATGATGGCCGTGGCTGCGGACACGCTGCAGCGCCTGGGGGCCCGTGTGGCCTCGGTGGACATGGGTCCTCAGCAGGTGCTGTACGATTCCCTCCCACTGAGGGAGGTTTTTGAAAATGTGATTCCTGATCATTCTGCAGCTGCCCGATGGTCAGAGTCTTCCAATACCTCCCGTCATCCTGGCCGAACTGGGGAGCGATCCCACGAAAGGCACCGTGTGCTTCTACGGCCACTTGGACGTGCAGCCTGCTGACCGGGGCGATGGGTGGCTCACGGACCCCTATGTGCTGACGGAGGTAGACGGTCAGTGAGGCGCCCGGGCTACAGTGCGGTGCCTTCTCTGAACATTCTTCTCCCCTTTTTAAAGGGAAACTTTATGGACGAGGAGCGACCGACAACAAAGGCCCTGTCTTGGCTTGGATCAATGCTGTGAGCGCCTTCAGAGCCCTGGAGCAAGTAGGTGGCAGCTGTGTTTGGGAGAGAGGAGGTTGTGCAATTTTTTTCTTCTGTTGTTACTTAGGATCTTCCTGTGAATATCAAATTCATCATTGAGGGGATGGAAGAGGCTGGCTCTGTTGCCCTGGAGGAACTTGTGGAAAAAGAAAAGGACCGATTCTTCTCTGGTGTGGACTACATTGTAATTTCAGATAACCTGTGGATCAGCCAAAGGAAGCCAGCAATCACTTACGGAACCCGGGGGAACAGCTACTTCATGGTGGAGGTATCCACAGAGAGCAGTGCATGGATGGAGGCAGTATATCTCTTACCTTTTATCTACTCTGCAGGTGAAATGCAGAGACCAGGATTTTCACTCAGGAACCTTTGGTGGCATCCTTCATGAACCAATGGCTGATCTGGTTGCTCTTCTCGGTAATGCCTTATTTTGTTTCACTTTTTAAGCAACCTGGCTTTGTTTTCTGTGTGTGTTTTGTAGGTAGCCTGGTAGACTCGTCTGGTCATATCCTGGTCCCTGGAATCTATGATGAAGTGGTTCCTCTTACAGAAGAGGAAATAAATACATACAAAGCCATCCATCTAGACCTAGAAGAATACCGGAATAGCAGCCGGGTTGAGAAATTTCTGTTCGATACTAAGGTATGGCCACAGACTGATGGATAAGCTGGAAGAGCATCCTTTGGATAATTTTATTTTAATATAGGAGGAGATTCTAATGCACCTCTGGAGGTACCCATCTCTTTCTATTCATGGGATCGAGGGCGCGTTTGATGAGCCTGGAACTAAAACAGTCATACCTGGCCGAGTTATAGGAAAATTTTCAATCCGTCTAGTCCCTCACATGAATGTGTCTGCGGTGGAAAAACAGGTAACAAATGCTTATTGTGACAATAACATGTTTTTCTCTTATCATTGAAAATGTCACCTTTTAGGTGACACGACATCTTGAAGATGTGTTCTCCAAAAGAAATAGTTCCAACAAGATGGTTGTTTCCATGACTCTAGGACTACACCCGTGGATTGCAAATATTGATGACACCCAGTATCTCGCAGCAAAAAGAGCGATCAGAACAGGTGGGACCTTAAGATCTTCTGACTGGCCAATCCCCTATTCAAATGCCTTCTTTTCCTGTCTCAGTGTTTGGAACAGAACCAGATATGATCCGGGATGGATCCACCATTCCAATTGCCAAAATGTTCCAGGAGATCGTCCACAAGAGCGTGGTGCTAATTCCGCTGGGAGCTGTTGATGATGGAGAACATTCGCAGAATGAGAAAATCAACAGGTCAGCTGATGCCTGTGCAATGTGCCTCTCTCACAAAATTTCTCTTTGTTTTTCCTCTTCTTAGGTGGAACTACATAGAGGGAACCAAATTATTTGCTGCCTTTTTCTTAGAGATGGCCCAGCTCCATTAATCACAAGAACCTTCTAGTCTGATCTGATCCACTGACAGATTCACCTCCCCCACATCCCTAGACAGGGATGGAATGTAAATATCCAGAGAATTTGGGTCTAGTATAGTACATTTTCCCTTCCATTTAAAATGTCTTGGGATATCTGGATCAGTAATAAAATATTTCAAAGGCACAGATGTTGGAAATGGTTTAAGGTCCCCCACTGCACACCTTCCTCAAGTCATAGCTGCTTGCAGCAACTTGATTTCCCCAAGTCCTGTGCAATAGCCCCAGGATTGGATTCCTTCAAACCTTTTAGCATATCTCCAACCTTGCAATTTGATTGGCATAATCACTCCAGTTTGCTTTCTAGGTCCTCAAGTGCTCGTGACACATAATCATTCCATCCAATGATCGCCTTTGCTTTACCACTCTTTCCTTTTATCTTATTAATAAAAATGTTGGTCTCCACCACTGACTACAATGATTTCCCCATGGATTCATTTTCAGAGGAGTTACTAAGGCATGGTACTATATTAACCTCTTGCCTCCCCTTCATTTATTTTTTCCCACTTCTTGAAAAGTTCCGAAGCTGAAATGATCAATATTCATACCCATATGCCATTTGGGAGTCCTTGTGCAAAGATGAGTATTTTTTTTTTTATTCCAAGCTTCTTTACCTTTCCTGAGATCGATGCCACCTTGTCAGCTTCTCTGCCTCCCGTTCCTTCTTCCTGTCCCATCAGAAAAGGCCCACTCTCTCTCTATCCAACATCTGTGCACAGGTTGCACCAGAGCAGAATTTATCCTGATAGAATTTCTCTCACCCCATTGAAGTTTTACTCAATGACAACATCTAAATTGCTCAAAGCTTTTAATAGCATCAGTTTTAGATAGAGAACTAATCAACCCTGACATCAGTAACACACGCTAAATTTAAAGCCATCAGCTAATGCTGCATTCATTAATCATTTTAGTTAACCATCATGTTTGGCTTGATTGGATTTGACGGTGTAAACAACAAAAAAAGACAGTCATTTTTCTACAGTTGAGTGTATATAAACAAAATCAATCTTTATGAATTTATTATTTAAATCACATTAATGGAGAATCATTTAGGGGCTTATTAAAATTTTTTTCTATTATGACTCCAAATAAAAACAAAGCAGAGGGCCAGGCGCGGTGGCTCATGCCCATAATCCCAGCACTTTCGGAGGCCGAGGTGGGCGGATCACCTGAGGTCGGGAGTTCGAGATCAGCCTGGCTAACATGGTGAAACCCTGTCTCTACTGAATATACAAAATTAACTGGGCATGGTGGTGCATGCCTGTAGTCCCAGCTACTCGGGAGGCTGAGGCAGGAGAATCGCTTGAACCCAGGAGGCGGAAGTTGCAGTGAACTGGGATCATGCCACTGCACTCCAGCCTGGGCGACAGAGTGAGACTCCGTCTCCAAAAAAAAAAAAAAAAAAAAAAAAAGCAGAACACATTTGCGTTCAACTTTTTTCCATCACTCTGTTGGTTCTTGAGATGTCAGTGTCAGTTTAAAAACGTGCTGTACCACCTTTAAAAGGACTGGAGCAGGCAGGCAGTGATTCAGTTCACCTTGACTCTAGTCATAGAAGTGGACCCAACTGAGAGCTCAACCTAGTTGTGGGCATTTGTGAAGGATTCCAGTTAGTGTTTTCTTTGGAAGCAGGAGGCTTCAAGCCATCACATCTCCAATTCTATAGAATATCAAGTCATCGTTAAAGAACAGCAGCAGGTGTTTGATATTTTGTGCTATTAAGTGTAGTTTGCGCTCATCTAATTATGCAGAGTTTCGTGGTGTTTCTCGATTTTGTTGAACCTACCTGATGCATTTGGCACTGTAGATAAGGACTAACAGTAAGAGAGATTTAGAGTCTTCATGTTAGTCCATTAACATAAGTTTATTATAAAATACACTGTAAGCATTTCTGGCTAATGTACCATCAGATTTAAGAAGTTACCCAACAATATGTATTCGCTGATCTTCATTCCTGCTGAATCTGAGACCAGCAGTGTCTCAATTATTACGTTGCTGCCAGGAGAGAAGGGGAGGAGAATGAATAGTTATGGAAGTTGTAGAATCTAGGATATTCCAACCCTGGATTGCCAGAGTTCAGAGTCCATGTTTTTCTGTCACCCAGGGTCACGACTGGTCTCCCCAGCTCTTCCCTCCTGTTTTTCCACCCAATTCTAAGCCCTGTGGTGATCCAGACCCTACCCTGACGTGGGAGTCAGAAAGGAGTATCTTCCAAGCTCCTTGTACTCAAAGGGATAAAAGAAAGCTACTCAGTTGTTATTCAGATATATTAACCAGCCATATGGAGGCAAAAAAGGGAGAAATTTAAATATTTGTTTTTTAACATTTTAATGATGAAATATATGCACTTGGACAAAAATGATCACCCAGTAAAGTTGGGCGTACATTGTGGCATGCCCATCAGGGGGACTTTGTTGTATTGGAGGAGGGCAATGTATCTGGCTTTGTTAGTAGACGTAGCGCATTAAAGCGTAACTATTGTGATAAGTTTAGGGGTTAGGAATATCATTTGAGTTTGGTAGATGCTTTTCTGGAAAACAATGAGGCTGGGAATGTTTCTGGCTTTATGTTGTATTCATAAAAATAAAATGTACTGGCTTGGAAACTTCGGTGATTGTGTGCCAGACAGTGCGAGAG